GAGCCAGCTGGGACCCAGAGGCCCGGGTTCCTCAGAACGGTTTCTCTCCAAAACGTGGGCATCCCACCTGGCTGACGGTAACGGAGGAGGGTCTAAGATTTAGAGATACACCAGCCTTGAAAGAGAGGCTGAGTGAACCTTTGGCTGGCCTCTATCGGGAGGGCCCAGCCTGGGTCTGTGAGGGTCAGTAAAGCCGGCCACAATGTGAGAGGGCTGAGTTCGGGAGCCCCCAGATGAGGGACTTTCTACGCGGATGAGAGGGACAGCCGAGCACCAGGGTCCCCTCTCCAAGGGAATTCTCTCTGTTGTGGATGCCGCCTAGGGTAGCCCCCCTAAATTCCAAGGGTCAGTAGGGCCCCCCTTACACTTTGAAGTGATCGGAAAGTGATGTGACGCTCCGGGGATCCCACCAGGCTCAGAGATACCCCTGGTTAGGGCTCCGACAAGTCGTTCCCCTCAAAGGCTCGCCGCGGCCGCCCTTACTGCAGGCGATGGAGGAGATGCGGATGCAGCCCGCGCCCCGACCCGCCCTGCCAGCTCAGCGCCCGCGCCGCAGGCCCCGGAGCCCAGCCCGTTGTCTGGCCGCCCGCGTTCCCTGCACGCTGGGCCGAGCACACTTGCCCTCTAGCTCCGTGGCAGCCGCGCAGCCCCACTACGCCCAGCCAGCCCGCAGCGGTAACCGCTAGAGCGTCGCGCCAAGCAGGCGCCGCGGGGCAGCCCTGCCGCCGGGGTCCTCGCAGGGAAAAAGGCCGTCGCCATGGAGACGCGGGGGCGCCGGCGGCCGTTGGGCCGCGCAAGTACTGTCAAGGACAGTTTTCGGGACGGGGGACGCGGCTCCAGGCACCCAACAGCACTGACGGCGAACACTTCACGGGCGCGCGATGCCTCGACAAGGCGGCCGCCACCACCACCTCAGCTGCCCTCGCGGGCAGCACGGCGCGGCAAAAGCGCACGTCGCCTAGCGATGGCGCGGGGCGGGGACACGGGCTGTACCGGCCCGTCGGAGACTTCCGCTTCCGGGGCCGCCGCCATCGCTCTCCCGGGCTTAGAAGGCCCGGCTACTGACGCGCAGTGCCAGACCTTACCCCTCACGGTCCTTAAGTCTCGGTCGCCCTCGCCTCGCAGCCTGCCACCCGCGCTCAGCTGCCCGCCTCCTCAGCCAGCCATGCTGGAGCATCTGAGCTCGCTGCCCACGCAGATGGTGAGGGCGCAACCCGGGGACCTCTGCACGCCACCAATTCTTTTTTTCCTCTGCTTCACCCCAGGATTACAAGGGCCAGAAGCTAGCTGAACAGATGTTTCAGGGAATTATTCTTTTTTCTGCAGTAAGTATTGGTTTTACATTTAATCTCCGCCCGAGTGTGTTTAATATACTTCATTTGTCTCTAGATAGTTGGATTTATCTACGGGTACGTGGCTGAACAGTTCGGGTGGACTGTCTATATAGTTATGGCCGGATTTGCTTTTTCATGTTTGGTAAGAAATTTGTGGGTATTAGTGGCAGCTTGATAATTTATGCATTTCCTCTTTTCTGGCCCAGCTGACACTTCCTCCATGGCCCATCTATCGCCGGCATCCTCTCAAGTGGTTACCTGTTCAAGAATCAAGCACAGACGACAAGAAACCAGGGGAAAGAAAAATTAAGAGGCATGCTAAAAATAATTGAGGTTTTCATGATTCAGCACCTGCTTTTGTTTCTGTGAGATGAGCTAAATTGCTTTCATACCCCAGATAAGAGCTAAAACCACCTAATGCTCTTATGGCACAGCTGTGTATAGATTTAGTTCTCTTTATACTTCATTTCTAGCCCAGTTGGGTTTTGATTTATATAAGTAGTTTAGACCTTCTCTTCATAATCTTGCTCTGAGATGGGGAACAGAACACACAAGTATGAAGTTTCTTTCAGGTGTAAATAATGAAAAATAAATGCCTCATAAATGATAGTACAATGTAACTATCAAAGTTTTATAATTCATTATGAGTTAACCATTTTAATGTTTCCAATTAAACCTCATAGTGCAAGTTCTTTGTCTAAAGGGTCTTCTGTTGATTATTCTGCAAGGAAGATAATTAATAAAAGCCTAAGTTAGAAGTTCGTGCTTCTGGCCAGGTGCAGTGGCTCTCACCTATAATCCCAGCACTTGAGGAGGCTAAGGCAGGAGGATGACTTGAGCCCAGGAGTTTGAGACATTTCATGGTATGTAATTAATAGTTGTCATTAGAACATTAGTTCCATGAGAACGGGGACTTTGTTTTGCTCACTGCTGTCTACCCAGTACATAGAAGAGTACACGATGCATTGTTAAGTACTTAAGATTTATTGAATGAGAACTGCATTGTACAATATGGTGCCACTAGACACGTCTATTTAATTAAAATTAAAATATAAAACTCTAAAACTAGCCATGATTCAAAGGTTCAATAGCTATATGTGACTAGTGGCTACCATATAAAACATTTCCATCACAAAGTTCCATTTATCAGATCTTATATAGAACCTTGAATAAAATTTAATAGACAAGTGATTTTGTATTTAACATTTCACCTTTATTGAATGCCTATAAGGCCATTTGAATAACGGATCATGTACAAAGCAACAGGAAAAAAAAAACTGCAAGCAGTAAAGGTTGTGCAGGTGATATTCAGTAACACTGCAGTGTAGCCAGAGCAAGGACATAAAACTTCCTTAGCTTTGTAAGTCTGTGGAAATCAAAACTTCTAAAAGAGAAAACCGAAATCAGAATTACTGACACTTTAGGCCAGGCATGGTGCCTCAAGCCTGTAATCCCAGCATTTAGGGAGGCCAAGGCAGGCAGATCACCTGAGGTCAGGAGTTCAAGACCAGCCTGGCCAACATGGTGAAACTCCATCTCTACTAAAAATAACGAAAATCAGCCAGGCATGGTGGTGTGTGCCTGTAATCCCAGCTACTCGGGAGGCTGAGGGAGGGGAACTTGAACCCAGGAGGCGTAGGCTGCAGTGAGCCAAGATCGCACCACTGTACTCCAGCCTGGGCAACAAGAAGACTCCATCTCAAAAAAAAAAAAAAAAGAATGATTGACATTTTAGAACCAATGCCAAAAGAGTAACACATCAAAGTCTCTGAACTGTGGCCAAAGGTATATTCGGAAGAAAATTCACAGTCTTAAAGATGAGTTTTTAAATTAATTTAGGAAGATGAATTAAGCACTCAAGTAAAAACGATAAAAGTGGGAAGAAAAGATGTTTAAACAAAATAAAAATATACAGTATGGTAATTAATAAGAAAGTATGGGGGAAGTCAGGTGTGGTGGTTCATGCCTATAATCCCAGCACTTTCAGAGGCCGATGCAGGAGGACTGCTTGAATGCAGTTTGAGACCAGCCTGGGCAACACAGACTTCCTCTCCACAAAAAATTTTAAAAATTAGCCAGGTGTGGTGGTGCATGCCTGTGGTCCTAGCTACTTGAGGGGCTGAGGTGGGAGGATCACTTAAGCCCAGGAGGTCAAGGCTGCAGTGAGCTATGATCACCTCACTGCACTCCAGGCTGGGTGACAGAGCAAGACCCTGTCTCAAAAAAAAAAAAAAAAAAAAAAGATATGGGTGAGATTCCTTTAATTCTAATAAAATACCTACTTTATACCAATACATTAGAAAAATTAAGTAAAACTGATGACTCTCCAGAACGATGTGGATTTCCAAAACATGCACGGAAAGGTGAATAGCTCAAGGATACCAAGTTTGCCAAAGATTTGTTCCCAACTGGGCATTGGGACTTGATGGTTTTGCAAGTTGAGTTCTAGCAAACCCTTCAAAGTGAAAATAAGAGTTATCAGAAACCAGGCTGTGAGCACTGTAAAAGGGCAGGAAGTATTGTTTTATTCACCACTATATCCCCAGCTCCTGGCAGAGAACCTGGCACACAGTAAACTCTAAATAAAAATCTGTTAAGTGTGCCGGGCGCGGTGGCTCACGCCTGTAATCCCAGCACTTTGGGAGGCCGAGGCGGGCAGATCACGAGGTCAGGAGATTGAGACCATCCTGGCTAACACGGTGAAACCCTGTCTCTACTAAAAAAATACAAAAAAATTAGCCGGGCATGGTGGCGGGCAACTGTAGTCCCAGCTACTCGAGAGGATGAGGTAGGAGAATGGAGTGAACCTGGGAGGCGGAGCTTGCAGTGATCTGAGATTGGGCCACTGCACTTCAGCCTGGGTGACAGAGCAAGACTGTGTCTTAAAAAAAAAAAAAAATTGTTAAGTGGCTGTAAAGGGAACATTTCATTAGAGTATTTGTGTGTGTGTGTAATTTTCAAAGATAGATATATTTTTAGTTATAGAAACTGAAAACAGGGCTGGGCACAGTGGCTCATTCCTGTAATCCTGGCACTTTGGGAGGCTGAGGTGAGTGGATTGCTTGAGCCCAGGAGTTCTGAGATCAGCCTGGGCAATGTGGTGTAACCCTGTCTCTACAAAAAATACAAAAACTAGCCAGGTGTGGTGGCACACGCCTGTGGTCTCAGCTACTAGGGAGGCTCAGGCAGGAATACCACTTGAGCCCCAGAAGTGGAGGTTGCAGTGAGTTGAGATCATGCCACTGCACTCCAGCCTGACTGACAGAGTGAAACTCTGTCTCAAAAAAAAAACACCTGAAAACATTTCTGGAGCAATATTTATTTTTAGAGTCCCTCGAATACAGAAGTGAAAATGTACTATTCAAGACTTGTATTTAACTTCATAAAATTTCTTTCCTAGATGGGTATTACCTCTTATTAAACAACTAATAAAATATGTGCTATATAATCATACATTTAAAACATGGAAAGACAACTAATATCTTACAGTACATGAAGACAAACTTCAGGAGACAAACATTAAATATATCCAAAAACTAAATGGACCTGGACTTTGCTTACAAATTGCTTAAATGGAAATGAAATTTGTGTTTAAGAAATGTTTTCACTGATGGAAAAATAAATCTAACAAAACCATTATGTAAAAACATACTGATTTACAAAGCCAATGTGTCTCAGTTTTAATTTGTATATACCCTAG